AAAATTAGACATATCATAAATAACAACTGTTTTCAAAGTAAATACACTGTAAAAGCTCCTAAATAAAATAGACATTCCTTAATACCTGGGAATGTGGTACCTACAATCCATTCTTTAGCTACAGTGAGTTCTTCAGCTTTTTGGGCTGATAAATAATGTTCCCACAGATATTTCTGGAATGAGTATTGGCTCCAACACTTACTAGGTACATGACCTTGGGTAAGTCACTTATCTGGTTCCTTATGTGTGAAATGAGAAATAAACAATATCCACATCCTAAGAATGTTATGAAGATTAGATTAATGCATGTATTTTTTAATATGATGCTTGGAACATAGTTACAACTTAATGATACTGGCTATCATGAAGATTACAGTGAAATTTACCTTGGTCTGGAAAGATACAACCATAGAAATCAATGAACATATCTCTAAGACAAAAACCACTGGATGATGGAAACCTACTAAAATGCATTCTTGTACCTCCAAAAAGGGGACAGGAAAATTCTTCTTTTACTGAGAAATCCTGACTTTTAAACTATCCCTGTAGTATTATCCTCAACTTGTTTTGCCCAGGAAGCTTAGCAGTGGCAAAGAATACTAACAACTTGAGATGCTCGCTTTACTTCAACTGCTAGCAAGTAATAACCCTCAGAGCATGCAGAGCACAACAGCTGCTTTGAGCTATCAAAACAGCAACTAGCAAAAGCGTCATTGAATTATAACGATAATTGGAGACTTTGAAGTTAGGGTCATTAAATTCATATTTGAACCATAAATAGCAAAATATAATGGGTCTACACTAAATAAGGAAAATAGACTTTTATGTGTACCTGAGCATCTAAACAATGTCTACAAAACTTACTAATCTGCTGGTGTTATTTCAGGAAGAATAAGTGAAAACAAGGAAATGACCTTGTGTCCTGGGGGTCATCAGCTCCCAGCCAGCGTATATAAAGGGCCCAGAGGGGGAGGAGGACATTCACACCTGAGAACATCCAGCTCCTCTCCACAGCCCAACCCACACCAGCCTCAGACACCACCATGACCGGCTCCTGCTGCGGCTCCACCTTCTCCTCCCTGAGCTACGGGGGAGGCTGCTGCCAGCCCTGCTGCTGCCGCGACCCCTGCTGCTGCCGCCCCGTGACCTGCCAGACCACCGTGTGCCGCCCCGTGACCTGCGTGCCCCGCTGCACGCGCCCCATCTGCGAGCCCTGCCGCCGCCCGGTGTGCTGCGACCCCTGCTCCCTGCAGGAAGGCTGCTGCCGCCCCATCACCTGCTGCCCCTCGTCGTGCACGGCTGTGGTGTGCAGGCCCTGCTGCTGGGCCACCACCTGCTGCCAGCCTGTGTCTGTGCAGTCCCCCTGCGGCCAGCCGACCCCTTGCAGCACCACCTGCAGGACCTCCTCCTGCTGAGCCACCACCTGCTGCCAGCCTGTGTCTGTGCAGTCCCCCTGCGGCCAGCCGACCCCTTGCAGCACCACCTGCAGGACCTCCTCCTGCTGAGCAGCCCGTTATCACGAAGGGCCCCTCAGAAGATGGCCAGGTCCATCCCGCTGCCCCTCAGGGCTTCACCGCAGAGCAATACACGTTTCCTTGAGAAGCCCATTTCTCATCTCTTCATACTAGCTCACACTATGCATTGAAGACACCTTTTCAGACCAACCACAGATGAGAAATACTTTTCCTAGGACTCCAGTCTAACTCCTATATCATGTTGTCTGCTTTCTAATAAACTCAATACTCCTACCATAGAAATCATGGTCTTTGTGATATTTTCTTCTGGGAGA